GGTTGGAGGAGCTTGAAAAGCTCCTTCCAGCTCTGAGATGCTGCGCTATAAAGTGAGAGAAATGTGAACCTTTAGTTGTTATGATCTGAAAATATTTTGAATGTGGAGAATCAAATTGTAGAGCAGTGCATGAACAACATAATATGTTAATGACTAAGACGATTGTATTTAATCCGATGGGAAACAGCAGAGCTGCTGCCACCGCTGCTGTGTGTGTGCGTGTGTGTGGTGTGCACGCACGTGCGGTTTCCTTCCTTGAGCTCAAACATACATTTTGAATCACTAATATAGTAATCATGTCTCTGGCAGCCTATCTTGCCCAAACACACACGGAGAGACACCACACACCCTACTTCAAATTAAGGTGGGGGCGGGGGGAATTCCACTGCTGCTCTTTACATCATTTCTGTTTGGATAGCTATTTTTTAAAAGAAAGTTTTACAGTGAAGGTGTTGGACTCCCAGCCCAGAAGGGCTCTGATCTCAGAACTGGGACGCAAGGGTGGGGAGCTCGAGCTCTCATTAGCATTTCGCTTTTGCACACCCCCTGCCCGCTCCTCAGCCGTCACAATCCCGTCCTGCAGCAGGCCCCCCCACCAACACCGGACCCTCGACGGGGAAGGGGTCAGCTCGGCGGCCCCAGAGGCCACTGGGCCAGAACACGTGCTCCGGACTCCACGTGCGCGGAAAATGAACTCGTACCCGCGACGCGGCCGGCGGGGGCGGATGGCAGCGAGGGCCGGACAGCGAACCTTTACCCCGCGGAGGAGTCGGGGCCGGAGCCCGCACGTGGGTCTGCGACGGCCCCGCCCCCTGGGGGCGTCCCCTCAGGGACTCTAGCCCCGGCTGGTGGGCCCTGCAGGCCCGGGCCCGACCGCGTCCGCCAGGCCGCCCGGAGGTCCCGGCGAGCCCGGCGGAGGCGGCGGCCCCTCCCCGCCCGACGGCCACGCCCGCGCGGATTGGCCGCTCCCCGACGGCGGGGCGGGGCGGGACGGGCCGGGGCAGAGCTCGCGGCCAGGTGAGGCGCCCCGCCCCTCGGCGGCTCCAGGTGCGGCTGTGGGACCTCGGACCGCGGCGGGGCCGGGGCCAGGGCCGGGGCCGGGGCCGGGGCGCCATGGCCGAGTCCCAGCTGAACTGCCTGGACGAGGCGCACGTGAACGAGAAGGTGACCGAGGCGCAGGCCGCCTTCTACTACTGCGAGCGGCGGCGGGCCGCGCTGGAGGCGCTGCTGGGCGGCGGCGAGCAGGCCTACCGCGAGCGGCTCAAGGAGGAGCAGCTGCGGGACTTCCTCTCCAGCCCGGAGCGCCAGGCCCTGCGGGCCGCCTGGAGCCCCTACGAGGACGCCGTCCCCGCCGCCAACGCCCGGGGCAAGAGCAAGGCCAAGGCCAAGGCCCCCGCGCCGGCGCCGGCTGAGTCCGGCGAGTCCCTGGCCTACTGGCCCGACCGTTCCGACACCGAGGTGCCTCCTCTGGACCTGGGCTGGACGGACACTGGTTTCTACCGCGGCGTGAGCCGGGTCACGCTCTTCACCCACCCGCCCAAGGACGAGAAGGCGCCGCACCTCAAGCAGGTGGTCAGGCAGATGATCCAACAGGCCCAGAAGGTAGGCCCCCGCCTTCGCCCCCACACCGCTGGCGTGTGCCTCACCAGTGCCTTTCCCCACCCAGGTCATTGCTGTGGTCATGGACCTCTTCACTGATGGTGATATCTTTCAAGACATTGTGGATGCTGCCTGTAAGCGCCGGGTCCCAGTGTACATCATCCTGGACGAGGCAGGAGTGAAGTATTTCCTGGAGATGTGTCAGGACCTGCAGCTCACTGACTTCCGGATTCGGGTAAGTTGCACCACTGGGGTGGAAAGTGGACACAGGTGACAGGGCCTTCTGCTCTTCCCAACAGAACATCCGTGTCCGCTCTGTGACAGGCGTCGGCTTCTACATGCCCATGGGGAGGATCAAGGGGACCCTGTCATCAAGGTTCCTGATGGTGGACGGTGACAAAGTGGCCACTGGATCTTACAGGTGAGTTGGGCCGGATCAAAGAAGGGCCCAGGTGTGTCTTGCTTTTCTGTCCCCACGTTCCCAGGTTCACCTGGAGTTCCTCCCATGTGGACAGAAACCTCCTCCTGCTCCTGACAGGACAGAACGTAGAGCCCTTTGACACGGAGTTCCGGGAGCTGTACGCCATCTCCGAGGAGGTGGACTTGTACCGGCAGCTGAGCCTGGCGGGCAGGGTTGGCCTCCATTACTCCTCCACTGTGGCTCGAAAGCTTATCAACCCCAAGTACGCCTTGGTGTCAGGCTGCCGCCACCCGCCTGGGGAGATGATGCGCTGGGCTGCCCGGCAACAGCGGGAGGCGGGCGGCAACCCGGAGGGGCAGGAGGAGGGCGCCAGCGGTGGCGAGTCGGCCTGGCGCCTGGAGAGCTTCCTGAAAGACCTGGTTACGGTGGAGCAGGTGCTGCCCCCCGTGGAGCCCATCCCCTTGGGAGAGCTGAGCCAGAAGGATGGCAGGATGGTCTCTCACATGCACAGAGACCTGAAGCCCAAATCCCGAGAGGCACCCAGCCGAAACGGCATGGGAGAAGCGGCCCGGGGGGAGGCCGCCCCCGCCAGGCGCTTCAGCAGCAGGCTCTTCAGTCGCCGAGCCAAGAGGCCTGCGGCGCCCAATGGCATGGCCAGCTCTGTCTCCACCGAGACCTCTGAAGTGGAGTTTCTGACGGGGAAGAGGCCCAACGAGAATTCCAGTGCTGACATCTCAGGTGAGCCCTCTTCCCTCTGGCCTGGTGCCTCCTCCTTCCCCGCCTCTGTCCCTTGCCTCTGCAGGTAAAACAAGTCCCAGTTCTGCCAAGCCTAGCAACTGTGTGATTTCCTGAGCTGCGGGATGGTGGTGGGCAGGACGTGTGGATGCCTGCCTGCCCTGCCCTGTGCTGTGGAGAGCGCAGGTCGCACACTGCACCAGTTTGCACATCAGACGCCAACTGGCCTTCTGCCCTGCAGCCTCCGTCCTGGCCTCAGGGACGCTGGATCCCAAATGAGAGGGTCCGAAGCATCTCAGTCACACGCCTCCACCGGACTGTCGGTGGCTGGGCAGGGGTCAGTGCCACGGCCTCCTTGTTTACATGAAGTGGAAGCTTGACCAGTGTCTGCTCGCCTTTGTGCCCCACCCCCTCCGCTGATTGCCAGATGGGGTGAGGGCCCATTCTTTAAACCTTTATGGGGTGGGGTGTCTGGGGCAGCTGCAGTGGCTTCTCCTTTCCCAGGCTTCCTGGTGCTTCTGGTTCCCCACGCCACTCCCCACCCAAGAGATTGGTGGAATAAAAGGGAAGAGGGCAGGGCCCTGAGCCTGGGATCCCAAGTTCCAGTCTTTCTCTAGCCTCTGAACTCCAGATGTAAGGTGCAGCTGGAACTGCAGGGGCACTGGCTGCAGTGGCCTTCCTGGCCCCATCCCTGCAGGCTCCTGAACTAGACTTGAATGAGGGTAAGATCCTGCGGCCTCCCGCAGTGGGGGCAGAATTTGACACTGCTTTTCTGAGAGCGCTCGCACTGAGGTCTCTTTTTCCCTGCCCAGTGCCGTCCTGGCAGTCTCGGCATGGGTGGTTGAGACCTCCTTGGCTGCTGCCTGCTGCGGGCCTATGTGGGGGTCCTTACAGGGCCTTTACCTGGGACTGCTCCTTCCCTCAGTCAGTAAACTTTGGTTTACAGCCCAAGGCAGGGAGGGAGCTTGGCTGAGAGGGGATTGGGGGTGTGGGAGGCTGGGCCCTGAGGACAGGAGCATTTGCCTTTTCTCCCTCAACTCTAACGGGGTCCTCGGACCCCTTCACCAACCAGGGCTTCCAGGTTACACTTTGGCCAGACTGGCCTTTGCCTCCTGCGAGAGTCAGGCCATTTTTAGGAGCCTGTGCCTCGCCAGAGCAGGTCAGCCTAATGGCCATGAGGCTGAGCTGGGAGGCCCAGTAAGCAATTCCATTCTGCCTTCCCCACTTGGGTGACTGGAGAGGGCCGAGGAGAGTTTGTGAATGGACCTGGGAGAAATTGCCAAACTGCAGACTCTGTGAGCCGGCCCTGCCGGCAGGGCGATGGGGGATCCAAGCCCTGTGGAAGAGCCATGCAGCGGACTTTCTTGCCCTCTGACCTCTGAACCAAACTCTCATCCTCTTTCTTTCCTTCTAAAAAACCCTAGGACACTACCAGCACCTGGGGGAGGGGTACAGATGTCTGCAAGGCAGCTGATGTGAGAGCAAGAAAAGGGGCTGCTCTGGCTGGGCTGTGGGAGCCAGGCATTGCTTCTGAGGAAGCAGGAAGTGGGGACCACATGTGGCGGCCATTGAGGAGATGCAATCTCTCTGGCAGTGGGGAGGGGAAGGGAAAGGAAGGGTGAGCCTGTCCCCAGGGTCTTCTCTGTTAATCCCAAGGCTGGCTTCTAGGGCGTGTGGAGAAGGGACTCTGGCCCACCTCCCTGAGCTTTTATGAAGGTGAAATGCTTCTGGGAAGTGTTTCCTTAGGCACCAAGACCAGGCAGTGTGGCATGAGCTCATTCTGGAGGGGAGGGAAGGGAGAGAGGGGGGAGGTGGGATGTGGGGGTGTTACACCTCAGCTCGAGGCGGACACCTTGAAGGTATGGGACATGAAATGTGTAAACTGCAACGCGGCAAAGAGATCACTCTCTGGTGTGGAGGGTGGGTGTCTCTGGGGATTAGGGAGGCAGCCTGGGGAAGGGACCGGCCTCCAAGCAAGTCAGCCAAGGGCATCTGTGCCTCCCCTGCCAGAAGAGCAGGCCCTGCTTTGTCCCTTTACCTCCTCTAGGCCCAAAGCACACCCAGGTCCCTCCCCTGCCCTGACATCTAATCTGGGAGGATCCCTGATTGGAATCTCCAAGTCACCACAGCCTTGAGCCAGGCCTTCCTTTCTGCCTCAGTTTCTCCATGTGCCAAGATGGCGTTTTTCACACTTTCTTGGTAGAAATGATGGGGAGACCATATGTTAGGAAGCAAGTTGGCATAGTGGGAAGAGGGCCAGCCACAAGGCAGGAGTGCCCAGGCAGGGTGCCTCTCCCTGCTGGCCTGTGTCCTCGTCCTTATAGCAGTGTGGACAAGATGGTGTCGGCACCCCCCGCTCCAAAAGGCTTGAGACAGAAACTGTAGTCCGAGATGGCAAGGATTTTGAACTCACAAAATGCAGCTCTTCATGTTTGCCTGTCTGCCTAGGCACCGGCCCACTCTGTTCTGCCTCTTGGCTTCTCAGCTGTGAGTACGCCTGCCCTCTGTTCCAGCACTTGCACATACTTTGTGAAGCAGTCTCTTACTCATCAAATCTCAAGGGTACATCTGGCCCTCCCAGTTGGATGGCAAGTTCAAGGGTGGATCATGCCCTTGGTCCCTGCACAGCAGCTTCTGCAAGGCTGGTTACATTGGAAGGGCTCTAGGAGGAACAGGATAAGGCAGCACTCTCGGGGCTGGGGTCTGGCTTCACTGCACCCCCCTCCCACCCCACACCACCACCAAGCTGCTGTCTTTCTGAGTCAGCTTCTGTAGGGTAAGTGTTCACAGCTGGTGCAGCTCTTTGGGAAACCTAACCTCCCAGTGAGCTGAGCCCCTGGTGCGGCCGCCACGCTTGCTTCTGCCCCACAAGGGCAGTAAGCACAGGACTTCTGGATGGATCTGGGAGCCTGCCCCTTGGGATTTGGCAAAACTTCCCATCTCCTTAGCTACCTGTCCTTAATCTTATCCCTGACCCCTCGAGGGCTTTCAAGATAGCCTCTGTTAACATCACTACCCTCTGCCTGTGTAGAACTTTATAGAAAGGCTAGGCAAAAAATGAGACCCAGAGATATGGAAGAAACTGGCCAAAGAGGGGAAAGTGGGCTATTTCTTTTTTTTTTTTCTTTTTTTTTTCTGAGACAGAGTCTCACCCTGTTGCCCAGGCTGGAGTGCAGTGACAGCGATCTTGGCTCACTGCAAGCTCCGCCTCCCGGGTTCACGCCATTCTTCTGCCTCAGCCTCCTGAGCAGCTATGACTACAGGTGCCCACCACCATGCCTGGCTAATTTTTTTATATTTTTATTAGAGACAGGGTTTCACCATGTTAGCCAGGTTGGTCTTGATCTCCTGACCTTGTGATCCGCCCGCCTTGGCCTCCCAAAGTGCTGGGATTACAGGCCACCGTACCCGGCCAGGCTATTTTTTTGTTTTGTTTTTGTTTACTACTGTATTGCTTTTCTCTTTTTCATATTTATTGAGCACCTACTATATGCCAGTCACCATGCTAGATGCTTTAGTAACATGAAGGTTTCAAACTAAGAAAAGCTCAACAAAGAGCCCTTTAGAAAGGTAACAGTTTTCCTGTGTATTGGGGGAGTGGGTCTCATAAGGTTGTATGATGAGAAGCGCAAGTAATTGTTTTGTTTTTTTTTTGAGACAATGTCTTGCTCTGTCGATCAGGCTGGAGTGCAGTGGCGTCATCTCAGCTCGCTACAACCTCCACCTCCTGGGTTTAAGTGATTCTCTGGCCTCAGCCTCCTGAGTAGCTGAGATTACAGGCACGCGCCACCACGCCCGGCTAATTTTTGTATTTTTAGTAGAGACAGGGTTTCACTATGTTGGTCAGGCTGATCTTGAACTCCCGGCCTCAGGTGATCTGCCTGCCTTGGCCTCCCAAACTGCTGGGATTACAGGCATGAGCCACCACGCCCAGCCTGGCTAAGGTTCATTATCCCCATCTTTCAGATGAGGAGGCACACAACTCTCCCCAGATCCCACGTCACAGAGAATGCAGGTCTGAGTCTGTTCCTTGAGCTCAGGGTCTTGGCAATGGTGATGCTTTGGAGCTGCAGAATCCTCTGTTGGGGATGGGGCTGCCCTGTGCATTATAGTACGTTTAGCAACATCCCTAGCTTCCACCTACTAAATGCCACTAGCACTCCTTCAGATGAGACCACCAAAAATGTCTCCAGATGTTACCACATGTCCCCTGGGGGGTAAAAGTGCCCCCGTTGAGAGCACTGGCTCTTTTCTTCACAGTCCTGACCTGGTGGCCTGCACAGGCCACTTCTCCGAAGTGTTTCAATGCACTCTCTGCCCTGGGTACCTTGGACACAGCACCCTGGCCCAGAGAGGTTGGCTGACTTGCCTGAGACGCTGCTTCCTGGGAGACGCAGTAGCATCTTTCCTTTCTGTTCTGGTTATCTTTCTTAGTTCTTTACCACCTTATATTCCCCATGACAGGTGTGTTTATGTACACACATCTGCCTCACTCCACTCAGCTCCCTGTCAGGTTTCCTGCCAGTCTGTCCCTCTTCCTTCAGGCTCAGCTACGTCCTGCACAGACAGTACCACTGCACATACCTGTGTGTGCCCAGCGGTGGACCCACCTCCAAAAGCAGCCAGTGCTGACAGCAGAGAGCCTTCCACACTCAAGTCAGGCCAAGCAGGAATCGCTACCTGCCTGTCATGACCACATTCTCAGTGAACATTGACAAAGCCCCCTTAGCAGCTAATTAGCCCTGCCGTGCGCTAGGGATGCAATTTCTCATCTGGCAGTGCGCCACACTCCTGCCTCCCTGCCCAAAGGACGTAGTGGCTGCTGCTGATCGTCTGCACTGCTGTTCCAGGGGCAGGAGGTTTGCTGCAAATCAGGTACCCCCAGCTCAGTGAGCAGAACCAGTCCAAGGTTGAGTGAGGAGAAGGGCAAGAAGGGCAGGCACAGCCGTGAGTATGTTCTGGGGCTAAGTAACCATGAGATCAGCCCAGAGACCTTGCACAGTTAGGCAGGCCTGGACTTCTCGCCCTTCCCCTTGCAGCTTCTGCTCTCCCAGCTAGGGACTGAGGAAAGCCCTGCTTCTAGATGCCATGTGCTGCTGCCTGGCACGATAGGTACCCATCTGTCCTTGGGGTTCCTGAGCCTGGAGAGCGGGCTTTGTGAGCACTGGTGCCTCACCTGCCTGGCTCAGCTCTGCAGCCACAATATATGCTTAATACCTATTTGTTAAATGATTGAAGACTTGACTGCCATTCAGTACAGAGAATTAGCCAGGTGAATAAACAGGATGTGTCATAGAGGTTCTAGAATTGATCATGACCCTTTCTGTCTCATTCCTGACTTCTAATACCGTATATGCCAAATGGGGTTCTGCTGTGATTTAATTTCTTAAGGACTGGGTTTATCAAAAGTCCCTCCTGATCTAATCCTTTCCTCTAGGAAGGCTTCTCCTTTCTTCATCTGTCCTAAGTGCATGGTCTTCATCTCCTGGGTGGTCCAGACTAGGTGGCACTGGGCCTGCAGGCCTCTAGCTGCTCAAGGATGGCCCTGTCTGCATGCTTCCTTTCAAAAGCTAGCATAGAAAGGAGGGCCCAAGGTGAGGAAATTTGTCCAAAGTCACCCAATGAGTCGCAGGAAGGGCTAGAATCTGGTTATCTGGACCGTCCTAGAGCACTTTCACAGTGACAGCCGGCTGGAATCAAGTTTTCATTTAGAAAAATGGCTAGAAGTTAGGGCATTGCCTGCAGCCACTGAAAAGCAGCTTTAGGAGCAGATGTCCACGTAATAGAAGGAGATGGGCTAGGGCCTGCCACGGAAGCCAGCAAGCGCGTGGGAGCTGGGGGAGGAAAGGAGCAAAAGGCAAGAACAGGCAGTATGTCCGCGGTGCCCACAGTGCTGTGGGTACAAGCAAGGGGAAAAGAGCCCATGGTGTGCAGAAAACCATGCGTCATGATTCTTATTTCCTGCTCGCAGCTTTGACTCTCTGCCTCATCTCTTCCTGGAAGTGTCTTGGAAGTTAGGCGACTGCACAGGGAAAGGTTCGCTGCAGTGCTTGCAGGCCTGCACCCATTTATTCATCCGGTGGATATTTGCTGGGTGCCCGGCCTGGGGATCCATGGTGAGCGAGGAAGGCATGGTATTGAAGTGGTATGCCTGCATGACCTTGGCGGGGGCGCATGGCATAGAGAGGACAGGCTTCAGAACAGGCAGGCAAGGGCTGAAATCCTATCTCTGCCACCGAACAGCTAATGACCCCAGCAAGCAATTTCACATCCCCGAACTTTCCTGTTTCCTCATGTGTCAAATGGGGATGATCTCGAGACGACTCTCCAGAGTAACCACGTGAAGCACCTAGCACAGGGGCTGACGCAAACAGCTGGGCATCGGAGGAGCCTCCAGGGTTGTGACCTCCAGTGGCTTATTTTCCTTTTGGGATCTTCTCTCCTAGATCCTCCCCTTTAATTCCCTGTGAAATTTACCACTTTCATATTGAATCGTTGGCACACAGGGCTAACTGCTTGTTCACCTGAAGGAAGCTACAGAGTTCAGGTTTCTTTTTTCTTTCTTTCTTTCTTTTTTGCTTTTTTAAGATGATCTTGCTCCGTCACCCAGGCTGGAGTGCAGTGGCGTAATCATGGCTTCCTGCAGCCTCAAACTCCTGGGCTCAATGAGTTCCTTGAGATCTTCCATCCTCAGCTTCCCAAGTAGCTAGTAGTAGTAGTGGCTTGCACCAACGCTCCTGCCCTAATTTTCAATATTTTTTTGTAGAGATAGGATCTCACTGTGTTACCCAAGCTAGACTTGAACTCCTGGCCTCAAGCGATCCTTCCGCCTTGGCCTCCCAAAGTGTTGGGATTACAGGCATTAGCTACCACACCTGGCCAAGGCCCAGGTTTCGACAGAAAGGGAGAGAAAACCTGCCAGAGATGCCATTTCGGAGCCACTCTGCTTGGCAGGGACCTGTGTTCCCCTCATGCAGGTTCATCCTTAGAGGGCTGCGGTCTTATCTGGTTGTGCAAAAGTCCCACAACCTTTCTGGATTGATAGTTTGTGGTGAAATAAACAATTTTAGTTTGTTTGGAGAATCTTTTGTATACAAAATACAAATAAAACCTAAATCAAAGAAACAGAGCATGTCCGGAGAAGTCTGCCAACCCTTCTCCAGGCCATGGGGCTTCCCAAGCCAGGCCTGTACTCCTCATGTAGATTCCACACCCCGCCTTGATGTCTTTGGCTTTCACACTAGTGACTATAGCCTGGTGGGACGGGGTCTAGGGGCCACAGTCCTGGTCCTGCGCAGGTGGCCCTGGAGAGAAGCCTTGGAGAACTTGGAGAAGCCCACGCGGCTGGCAGCATCATGGTGAGAGGCTGACACCTTGTGGCTGGCTGGCAGCATACGTCCTTCCTCCCCTAGGTCAGCTAGACGGCCAAAGCAGGGATCTGCAAGCTCCTTCTGTGGCGGGCCAAAAAGTGAACATTCAGTGTGTCTGTTGCAGCTACTGTCATAGCACTGAGGCACCCCTAGACAGTACAGAAACAAGCAGGTGTGGCCATGTTCCAGTGAAACCTTATGAATACTGAAATCTGAATCCATAATTTTCATGTATCACAAAGTAGTAATATTCTTTTAATATGCAAAAACCGGCCAGGTGCGGTGGCTCATGCCTGTGACCTCAGCACTTTGGGAGGCCGAGGTGGGTGGATCACCTGAGGTCAGGAGTTCGAAACCAGCCTGGCCAACGTGGTGAAACCCTGTCTCTATTAAAAATACAAAAATTAGCCTGGTGTGGTGGCACATGCCTGTAATCCCAGCTACTCGGGAGGCTGAGGCGTAGGAATTGCTTAAACCTGGGAGGCGGAGGTTGCAGTGAGCTGAGATCATGCCACTGCACTTCAGCCTGGGCAACAGAGCTAGACTCCATCTCAAAAACAAACAAACAAAAAAACAAAAGCAAAAACCAGTCTTAGCTCACAGGCTGTGCCAAAACAGGCAGTGGGCTGGATTTGGTCCTCAAGCCTGGGCTTGCTGACCTCTGGCCTAGGACACCTCTCCTTTATGCCTCCGCTCCCAACACGGACTCTCAACTCTCATGTTTACCTTGTCATTGTTCTGTCAAGAGGAATTCACTAGTCTCACTCCTCCAACCAGACCGCTGCCACTAAGGCTTCTTCTGAACAGAAATTCTGGATTTGTTCTCACCCATTTCATAAATGTACATAAGCACCCATCAGGTGCCAAGCCCTGTGCTGAGATGCCTGCAGAGCCCAGAGTTTTCACCAACTTTTTTTTTAAGAGATGGGGGTCTCTGTTGCCAGGTTGGAGTGCAATGACATAATCATAACTCACCGCAACCTCAAACTCCTAGGTTCAGGTGATCCTCCCGCCTCAGCCTCCCAAGTAGCTGGGACTACAGGCATGCACCACCCTGCCCAGCTAATTAAAAAAAAAACTTTAGGGATGGGGTCTTGCTATGTTGTCTAGGCTGGTCTCTAACTCCTGGGCTCAAGTGATCCTCCCACCTCAGCCTCCCAAGTAGCTGGGCTTACAGATGTGAGCCACTGCACCTGCTCAACATTTAATTTTTTCATTCATTCATTCGTTCATTCATTTGTTCAAACGAACTTATTGAGAACTTACTGTGTTCCAGGCACTGTGATAAGATAGACCTGGCCTTTACCTTCAAATGTTCAGAACATGGTTAGGAAGATGGATACTGGGAGGCAAGTGTTCTGATGGGAAAGCACAGCATGTAAAGAAGCCCAGAGGAGGCACTTAACCTGGGGGAGAAGAACAGGGTAGGCTTCCTGGAGGAGGAGGTAATCTCTGAGCCGATACCTGAGGAGTGAATGGAGGAGGGGACAATGAGGCAAGGCATTCCAGGGAAAGGTCCAGAGCCTAGACAGAACTCTTTTAGGAGAATTATGAGAATCACAATTATCGAGGACACAGTGAAGACTCAGATAACTCAAATATAGGTTTTGCCCGCAAAGCCTTCCTGTCTGGTGGGTGAGACAGTCTACAGCAAGCTGCTCCAAGGATATGGAGAAAAAAGTTTTTCCTCTGGCCTTGTAGGATTGGTTATTACTGAGCCTGGAGTACGCAAAGGCCAGCGAGTGCTCCTAAGGCAGGGAGGGGGCTGCCTTCACTATGGGTGCTCAGGAAATCTGCCAGGGGAAGGGAGATGTGGGCCTGCCTCGGCTGCAGAAACCCCTCAGAGGAGGAGGAGGGGCTTGAACTGAGCTTTGAAGAAAGTGTAGACTTGGGGACAGGCAGAGGAAGAGGGGGCATCATAGGCAGCAGAAACCACATGGACAAACTCTCTGCCGGAGAATGGGCATGGCCGGGCTGAGGGGTCCCTGGACAGGAACCAGCCTTCCCTATGCACCTGCACCCGTGAGTCTCACAACAGCCCCAACAGGCAAGTGTTATTTTCCTCAATTCTACCAATTAAAAACTGACCTTGGGCAACTGCTTAACCTATCTCTGCCTTACTTTCTTCATCTGTATCTACCTCAGAAAGTTACTATGAGGACTGAATAAGCTCATACATATACAATGCTTGGAGCAGAGGCTGGTACTAGAGCTGGCTTCATGGGCATGAAACCTGTGAACACAGAACCCCATGCTTTCATTTTCCACTTAGTCCTGCCTGGCATAGTATGCAGTTTTTTTAATTTGAGATGGAGTCTCCCTTTGTTGCCCAGGCTTGAGTGCAGTGGCGCGATCTCAGCTCACTGCAACCTCCACCTCCCAGGTTGAAGCAGTTCTCCTGCCTCAGCCTCCTGAGTAGCTGGGATTACAGGTGCGCGCCACCATACCCAGCTAATTTTTGTATTTTTAGTAGAGATGAGGTTTTGCCATTTTGGCCAGCCTGGTCTTGAACCTCTGACTTCCATGATCCACCTGCCTCTGCCTCCCAAAGTGCTGGGAGGATTACAGGCATGAACCACTACGCCTGGCCTGGTATGTGGGTTAAAATGTTAGGTTTTATCATTATCTTAGGTGGAGAATAACAAATCCGATTCAATATATTCATTTTAGAAACGAGGAAACTGAAGCTTAGATAGTTTGTGTGACTTGCAAAAAGTCACGCAGCAAACAAGCTGCAGAATGAAGGGTGGAGATGGAGAGATAGAATTCTCATCTTAGAGGTGAAAGTAGGATAATGACCCAGCTGAGCTTGCTGAGTCCTGCGAGCGTCGCACGCCCCCAGAGACAACATAAGGAGAGAAGTGCAGACAGATTCCTTTGAAGGAGCTTAGAGAAAGAGATGGTAGGGAAAAGAGCATGAACAGTTGTAGAGGTAGGAGGAAAGCTGGCTATTTGGGGAAGCAAAGAAAAGATTCTCAGAGTAAAACGTATTGGTGAAGCCATGGAAACAAGGACTGAGAAAGTCTCTTGGATCTTGGCCACAAAAAGGTTATAGATGAGCTTAGAGAAATGAATTTCAGTAGAGTTAGGGCTAGAAGCCAGGTTCAGAGAGAGAAAACGAGAGAGCATTCCTGGTGGTGGAGATGGCCGCAGGCCATTATTTAAAAAGCTAGGATAAGAAAATAGAGAAGAAAGGGAAGGAAGCTATTTGAAGGGAGTGGGAGAAAAGCCAGATCTCAGTTGGGACGTGGAGGAAGGACCACCAGAGGCAGTAATTTAGCCGGAAAGAGGTGTATTTCTTTCCTTGAGTTTATAGGGGGTAAAGAGGATGGGGCTGAGATACTAAAGACTACGAGGACAACTGTTCATTGAGGGCTGGTCATCTCCCCAGCTGCACTGTGGGGTTCCCAAGTCAGACATCCCAGAGGCAATATAGCAGCGTGGACAAGAGCTTACTCGTTGGAGTCAGACCGCCTAGGTTCAACGATGGGTTAGTTAGCCCTTCAGTGCCTCCATTTTCCTATCTAGAAAATGTGGATAACAATGGTTGTTGTGAAGATTAACAGCCATAATCCACGTAAAGCCCTCAGTACAGTGTATGACACACAGCAAGTGTCCACCAAAGGGTAGTTATTATTAACCATAATCCTGGTTCTCTTGTGAGCTGCCTCCTGTGTGTCTAGCATTGGCCAGCACACATGAGGGGGTCCAGTGTTTGCTGCTTAACTAAGTAGCTTCTCAGGAAGTGTGGTCATAAAAAATGATAGGTGATTTAGAAGGTGAGACAGACACAAGGGATGTGTTGCACAGTAAATGCTCCCAGACATGCAATAAATGCTTATAAGCATGCCCTCTGTAATCAGCCCTCTTTAGAGAGTTTCCCTGCCTCATTGCTCTTGGTCTTTGGCAATGGCTACACCCACTGCCCAAGCAAGCAGTATCAGCTGTCAGCTGTCCCCTTGTCTTTTGGATCAGATTCCTTTACAGGGATCTTCCCATTGTTATAAGCTTCAAGAATTGGAGAATGCTTAATGAACACTTCCAAATTCTTCATAGCTATGAGGGGCCAGTGCAAAGGGCGGAAGGAGTTCTTCTGTGTCACAGAAATTAGAGCTGGAGCAGATCCAGCTTGCTATCCCCCCTTCCCCCAGCTTGTGGGTTATTGCAGAATTGTTCACAAAAATTCCCATTGCCTTGGAATTTGTCCAAGCCGAGGGCAGGGATCACAACACAACCTCTCAAGGGAAAAAAGGAAGGCCTGTTGCTTGAGATGGCTCAGAGCACTTTTGGTAGCCAGCCAAGGCAGCTATCACTCATGAAATCTGCCTTCCCCTCCAGCAAAAAGCCAACTGTATAGAACACCACATATAGAGCGCTAAGAATAGCACAGCGCTCCAAGAACATAGTGCACTTGGCCTGCATACAAGTGTGCAGGGCTTAACGAGTCTTTTTACTCTGAAAGCTGGGTGGGTTGGAACAAACAAACAGAAAAATATTTTCCCCAAGTAGCATGCAGAGAGGAAATGAGAGCAAGCACAAGAGAGCACCCTGGCATAGCATTCTCTGACCTGGGCTGCCTTTTCAGGGTATGAGTTGATTCCGCAGGCACCAAGGCATGCCTGTAAGCCCTACAGGGCAGACGCCCTCACCCCAATCATTGGCTTAACATTCACACCAGGCTGAGTAAGCCCCAAAAGTCCTGCCATTGGCTCTGACAGGAATTGAAACCCATCTTCTCCACAATAAATATTTGATTGACAGATTGGCTTCCTTCCTATAAGTATAGAAAGCGAGGGCAGGTTCCATCCAAAGCCGCAGTTCTGGGTGATGAGAGCTCTGAGAGCCCAGAAAAGACCCTGAACCACATCCCACTGTTTGTTGGAAGAAGAAACTCATTTGTGGGTCTGTTCATAAAAGAGTCTGGGAAGATAGTCTCCTTAACAGTGTCTGGATGTAACAGACTATGGGCGGCTTTTACTTTATAACTTTCTATATTGTCTGAAATACAGAATATTAAATATTGAGTTAATATTATATTTACTCAATGTTACTTTTTTTTTTTTTGAGACAGGGTCTTGCTCTATTGCCCAGGCTGGAGTGCAGTGGTGTGGCTCACTGCAGCCTTGAACTCCCAGGCTCAAGCAATCCTCCCACCTCAGCATCCCAAGTAGCTGGGACTGTAGGCGCAGGCCACCATGCGCAACTATTTATTTTCTTTCTTTTTGTAGAAATGGGCTCTGCCTGTGTTGCTCTAGCTAGTCTCAAGCTCCTGGCCTCAAGCAATCCTTCCGCCTTGGCCTCTCAAATTGCTGGGATTACAAGCATAAGCCAATGTGCCTGGCCTCAATGTTACTTTTATGATCAGAAAAACGGCCATCTTATTTGGAAATTATTTTCCTATTCTCAAGTGGGCAAATAGGAGAAGGTTTCAGGCATTTGTTTTGTCTCTGGGAGGGAAGGCACAATGAGGTGGAGTGGACAAATTGCTGAGGCCTTTATGGACAAAGATTCTAAGAAGAACAGGCTTTGGCCATCTCTGGATATTCCCATTCTGCTCCCTGCCACCAGAGAGCAAATGTCGTAGGTCACCACACATCACCAGTCTCTTGCCTAGCTAACCGTAACTCATTCTTTAGTTCTCCTTGAAGGTGTCACTTCTTCCAGGAAGCCATTTCTGTCCCTCCCGAGATGGAGTCCCATGTCCCTACCATTTGCTTCCAGGGCACCTTCTCACAGCACTGCATCATGGTTATCTGCTTATCTGCTGGACACCCCTACTCGACTGAGGTCCTTGAAGGAAGAGAGAGTGTATCACTCATCTGCATAGCCTTTGTAACTTAGTAAAAGTGCCTGACATGCTCACTAAACATTTACTGAGTAATTATTTATTTGGGGGCCTTTTACGATCAGAACAATGTGAAGGACACAAAGATGAAAAAGAAACCATCTGCTTCAAGGTACTTACAACTGAAATGTATCAAACAATTACCCAGAAAGTCAAGCACCAACTTAAGTGCTAAAATAGGGGTCCAAGCAACCAACTTTGAAGATTAGGAAGGTTTTAGATTCTGAATGTTTCTCATTCATTGTGTTTTTGAGTTCAGAATCCCCATACTGGAAGGCTAATATGGGGTATGTGCATACAATTTTAAGGACTCACGTTCTTACAACCTATATTAGAATTTGACGCACGATCTTTCTTCTGTCCTTCTTGCAGTTGCCCTAGGAATACATGCCACTTACTCTTAATTGACGTTTATGAAATACCTTGGCTTCATTTGCTGAAAGGCTCTAAGTGTTGAGCATTGTTACTATGTTACAATGGTTGTTTTATTATTAAAGCAGTGCCAAGGAGGTTACACAACAGCTTGGATCAGGAAGTGAAACAAGGGCGGTGATCCCACTGAAGCTACAGGGGATGGGGATTTGGGACGGTAAAATGTTAATTACCCAAGATGGAATGTGGGCTAGAGTCCAGCGTTGTGCTCCTGGAGATCATTTCGGTCGCAAAAGCTCACTGGCAATGGGTCCTAAGCGTCCTGCCCTCCTCTGGCTGAAATGTTGGATTCACTTCGATGAATGCTGCTATAGGGAAAGAACCCAGTGGCCACCAGCCAGGAGCACACGTCTTGCTCAGCATCAACTATCCTGGAAGATTTCCAGGAGCTGAAGGGCTGTTCTCTTTGCATGCAATAAATTATTCATTTCTAAGACGATTTATTCTGTCTCTCTCTTTAGACTTGATTTC